CACACATCAAGGTCACATGCCCAGACACATGGGATGACCAGAGTATTTTCCACCTGAGCTTCCTGCCTTTGTGGCAATGACTGGGCTGAGATGATTTATCTTAATAGTTAAGCATAAATATCGGGGGGATAAAAGGTTACCAATTCAGTGAAGGTCTCAGATCGTTGCTCCAGCAAGGAGAAGTGCCTGCGTTTCCCTTATTCTGGCCTTAGTGACAAGAGGAGAGAAGGGATCTAGGGGTCCTAGAGGAGATCAGACAAGAGGCTTGGGCCTCGTTTCCCTGGGGGTAGGGGCCCTGGGCTGCACTGGGCTCTGTTCACCTCCTGAATGGGAATGCTCACCCTCAGCCTCAGACAGGAGGCCAGAGTAGTAAGGGAGGCCACCAGGCCAGACCTGGAACAAGAGCTCCCACAGAGACCCCTGAGCGCTGTGGGAAACAGCAGGCGTCACTGTATGGGGCTTCTCCTAGGAGCTGGGGACCCAGGCCACAGTGTCCACAGGACTCTGCTGCTTGCTCCAGTGCAGAAGGAGATGACCCTCAGTTCTAGAAGATGGGGCTGGCTGAGTGAGTGCAGAGTGCGGGCAGGACCCTAAAAGGGCACCAGGGCCACCTCTGCCAGCACAGAGGCTGACACAGGGAGGGCGCAGCCACCCCTGCATGGTGACAGTGACTGGTGTTTCACATTTACCAATCCCTGCTTCTGGCATCTGAGGGTCCTGTGCTGTCTCCTCTGCTGACACCCACCTGCGCACCATCTCAAGGGAAAACACATACAAACACACAATAATAAAATAATGAAATGGCCCACAGAACCTATCTACTCGTTGTTGAAATTTTTATTACTTTCCTCAGGTTAGAAAATATTTCACCATTTGCTAACCTGCACAATGTGCACATGTACCCTAAAACTTAAAGTATAATAAAAAAAAAAGAAAAAAAAAGAAAATATTTCACCATTTGTTCAAATTACCTCCTGTATTATTTGCTGAGTTTTGTGGTTGTTTTCTTTTAGATACATTGGAAGTTTATCATTTTAATGAGAGTAGAATAATAAACAGTCTGAAATTTTAAGGAGTTACATAAAAAGCAATATAGCCTTTTCCTCTTTCGCTTGCTGTCTCCCCTTCCCCTCCTTCTTTCTCCAAATGGAGGGAGTTCTTTTTTTCTTCTTCCATCTCATCTACTCAATAACGGAGCCGCTGCAGCCGCTGCACGCTGCACACACACGGCACAGTCCCTGGGTCCGGGAGCCAGAGCAGCGCCACTCGGAGACGGGATGGTTCCGTGGGTTGTGTAGGAGCACAGGAAAGCGGAGGCCGGGCCACACAGCACCGCGAACCCAGCAGCCCAAGCCCAGCGGACCAAGCAGCCACCCCCGGGAGCCGCCACTGCCTGGAGCAGTCACCGGCGGGAGCCTCCATTTCCAGGAGCCGCCACCGCTGGGAGCTGCCACAGCCGGGAGCCGCCACCGCCAGAAGCCTCCATCTCCCGGGAGCCGCCATCGCTGGGAGCCGCCACCTCCAGGAGCCGCCACGGCCACCGGGAGCCGTCACCGCAGGGAACCTCCATCTCCTGGAGCCACCACCGCTGGGAGCTGCCACCTCAGGAGCAGCGGCAGCACTGGGACCCGCCGGGCCCCCTCGCACCCAGCGGCTCTGCAGGTGCCCTACACCCGGGAGGGGCCGAGGGAGCCCACGCCGCCGGCGGGACCGCAGGGATTTGCTGGCTCTTTCTGCGCTGAGGGGTCGCGGCGCGGGGCGGAGGTCGGGTGGGGAAAGCTGGAGCCGCAGGGAACGCGCAGGACAGGCTCGCTGGGTGTCGACTCTAGCCCTCTGTCAGAGACCTTGGGACCCGCGCAATGTGGCAGTGGAAGGCGCAGGGTCTGACCCCGGCCGCGGCCGCCGCAGCAGCTGATCTGTCAACCCCGGCCAGAGCCGAGCCGCCTGAGGCCTGCAGTGTTCTCCATCACCACTGTGATGGCATCCGCTTCCGTGACTGTCACTGTGCACCCTCCGCCTGTCCTGGGCCCACGCAGGACCCCCAAGCGGGGCTCTGCACAGGCCAGGAGGGCTACCCAGGGACTGACCACGGGTTGTTCATGGGTCCTCACCTGCTTTTCCAGGTCCAGGGTGAGAGGACGAATTTGAAGGTAGAAGTCACAGAGTTGCAGGATGTGGAGTGCGAGGAGTGGCCCCGGGGAAGCAGCTCCAACTGAGGGTGATTAAAATCTGAAGCAGGCCGGGCGCAGTGGCTCACATCTGTAATCCCAGCACTTTTGGAGGCCGAGGCAGGTGGATCACCTGACGTCAGGAGTTCGAGACCAGCCTGGGCAACATGGTGAAACCCCGTCTCTGCTAAAAATACAAAGTTAGCCAGGCATGATGGCGAGCGCCTGTAATCCCAGCTACTAGGGAGGCTGAGGCACGAGAATCGCTTGAACCTGGGAGGGGGAGGTTGCAGTCACCTGAGATTGGACCATTGCACTCCAGCCTGGGCAACAAGAGCGAAACTCCATCTCAGAAAAAAAAAAAAAAAAAAAAAATCTAAAGTAAAGAGGTCAAAGATCGGAAACCCCTGCCCCTACACCTTTCAAGAACTGCTTGGTAAGAACTGCTCGTAGTTACGGTAAAGATGCTTGTTTTTATTGCTTGTTTTGTTTCCCCTCAGTGTCTGTAACCCTTAGCAGGCTCTGACCTAGTCAGGCTAGAAGAAGCATAAGGATCTTTTATTGCTTTGTGCTGGGTGAGGGCTGGCCCTAAACATCTGCCTAATCCTTTCAACGGGCCCAGGAAAAGCCAGACTGGCATCATGTCCACAGCATCGCTTAATATCGTTGGTTGTCATCCAGACACCTCAACTTGTGCTGCAGAGGAAATAAGTTCCTTCTCACGGATCATCATGATGGATATTGAAACCTCAGGGTGCAGAACTAACACCTGTTCATCATCGTGGATGTTAAAGAATTGGGTAACATGCCAAGCGGTAAGCCTTGGATGGGCCATGAGAATATCCTCTAAAAAGCACGCAGTATTGTGCCCCTCTCACAACCAACACACACATGACCTGTCCCCTGGCACCCCCAAATTTAAGAGTGGATTGCAAATCTTTTGGAGACCATGGCCCTGCTACATGTAGAAAAACCTGTTCTGCTATTCCTGGGCCCACAATAAACCCAGAAATTATGTTTTGAGTTACTGTGATTTAAACTCCCTCTCTTCTTAAATGGAACAGCTCATTGGGGCTTTCTGGATCTGTTTCCATTTTTCTTTAAAAATAAATTGTGAGCATGCATTGTGGTGATGCAGAGGCAGGCATTCTGTGAGATACAAGCTCCAGAAGGATTCTCCTCAATGTGTCAGTGTTGGGATGCACACTTCCTAAATAAATCATCATTGTCTCCGTCTTCTCCATTAATAGCGCTCTTTCAGTGTGACATGGAAAAGCAGGATGGCATACACCCCACTGAAGGATGTAGGCGGAGGCAGATCTCTCAACCAGGCATATTGCTTCTGTACTGCTCTTCTTTTGCTCTAAGGTATGGGTTCCCTCAACCTCTTAGCTAGAGACCAGCAAATGTCAGGGAAGCACCCGGTGTCTGGCTCCCCTTCCAAATCAACACCAGTGTCTTGTTACAGACAAGAAGTCAGAGGAAAGGGCGGGGTCCCAGCAGGGCAGAAGCCTAAGCTACTATGAGGCACTCACAAGTGGCAGCTCCTGTTACTCCCTCTTAAATTATGTGGGAAATCTTAACGGAAGGGCAATGGGCCCCAGGAATACCTGCAGCGTAGTGACCTCAGATCCTGATACTCACCATGAAACTCTAAGATACTGATTGGAAGCGACTTGTGGCTGCTGGCTGTGTGTGTGACTCTGCCGGGGACCCTGGCAGCCCCCCTGTAGCTGTCTTGATGCCTCTCTGTCACCCACATCATCTGCCTACTTAACGCCCAGCTCTGCTCAGAAAACGTTATGTCCTGTGTCGAGGAGAGACGACGCAAAATTCTGAAGTCCATTTCCCTCTGGCTCCTGGCATACCCTCGCTCCTTTTCTGAGCCCAGCTCGTGGTGTGCCAGAGCCTGTGTGGTCCCCTGACTTCTGCACAGTGTAGAACTTTCTCCAATAGTCACAATGGCAAAGGGAGAACTGGGGGGCTGGCAGGTAATTAGAATTTCTCTCCCTCTCTCTTTTAATACTTTCATTTTGAATGTCTTATTTGTTCATGTGTATGTTTTAACTTAAAAAATTCTTTCTGATATTTTTAATTTTGTGTCATAAGAATGTTTTCCTCTACAGTATTTGTCATACCAGTTTATAACCACAGAAATGCAGAGATTTTATTTCTATTGGAAACATTACTACAGCTATGTTTTACTTTTGAACAGAATTTTTACTTGTATAGGGTGCTTACTAATGTTAAATAGTTTGGAGTATATAACATTTACATTAAGGACTCATGGTAGGTTAAAACCCTAAAGGGTAAGGGGTTTAAAGGAAATAAATATTCAAACTGAGTCTTATTGCCAATTTTGGTGTAAATGAGTTTGTGTCATTTCAATTACAAAGATAAAAGTATGCCATATAATTTATGTAAAATTTGTTTTTGTGGTGTACATAATAGTTATCAAGTCTGTTGACAGAAGTATATTTTAAAAGAATATACATGTGATGAATCCATAATATCTGAAACTTTGCTGAGATATGAGTGGGGCACACTTCATTGTAAATTACAGCAAGGAAAGAAATTAAGGAAAGAAGTTAAGAGAGTGAGAGTGAGTGGATATTCACACAATTGTGAAATGTTTATTAGTTACCTTTTGTGATGTAGTGTGGTTCTCATTTTAAACCTTGGAAGGTGAAAATGTACAAACTATAAATATGAATGTTCAAACACTGACAGAAATTCTAATATGAATTAAAAAATAACGAAAAAACAACAATATATTTTATCTTACTAATTATGAACTTGGTTATTCTATTATTCATTCTAATGAATATTTTAAGTGATGGTTTAATTTTATTCACATATAGTTGCCATTAAAAGGTTAACTCTCTCATAAAAACATTTTTTCTATTTTAACATTCTTTGCCTCTCATTTTTTCCTTTCTTGC